TGCCCAGGCCCACATCTCCTCCGTGCAGCATACTGGCCGCTGTCCGTGCACGCCGACCTTTGGCCGCCAACAGGAAGGTGATGGAAACCAGCCTTGCCCCGCCCCCGCCTCCAGAGCTTTGAAATAAACTTTAGCTGTTCATCCCGAAGAAACTGTACTTCCCAGTGACGCTGCTCCCATGCCTCAACCTGCCCCTGCTGGAGAGCTGTTTCACTTTGTGGGGAGTCACTGATTGTGCGGGACCTGGCAATATGGTCTTCTTCTTTCCTCTTAGAGGCTCTATTCTAAATATGTCTTCCTTCCGGACCGTAGATGCAGGTGTATCTAGAGGGCAGTTGGCTCGCCCAAAATAGCACCGAAGTCCAGGAGGCAGGAAAGAAACTCTGGCATTAAATGAGCTCACACCCTCTCCAGACTCCCACAGTCATTGTCCCCTCTGACCCTCGCAACGCCCAACTGCTAGAGGAGGCTTTGCGCCTCACATACGACCTTCCCCGTCTTCAGAAATGAAGACACTGAGAGAGGTCAGGGGACTTTCTCGCCAAGGTCCAGCAGCTAAGATGTAAAGGAGTAGGGAGAGTCAGGATTTGTACCCAGGACTTCAAGGCCATCTCCTTCACTGAAGCTCTCCAAGAAGACGAGTTTGGAGGCTGAGGACCTGAGCTCCTCTTCTCTCGCTTTCACTCACCCACTGCAGGACTGCAGGCTCCAGGGAGGCAGGCGCCAAGGCCGCCCTCCGCGGGACCCGGTACAAGGCAGGCGCCCCGGGATGGCAGACTGGGCCAGGACCGAAGCCGAATCCTTCTTTTGCCTGCGGCATGGCTAAATGTGGACCTCGCTCGCTACGGTGCGAACGTGTTGGGTCAAGCTCTAAGCCCAGAAGTGGGGCTCGGCTGGGTCTGAGGCTCCCCGCTCTGGACAGCTTAGAAGCCCGGCGGGGGCGGGCGCAGCCTTAGAGACCTCAGGCGCCGGCCTCGCTGGAGCCGCGCCGCCGCTTCACATTGCGCACGCGCGGGGCTGGCGCGGGCTCCGCCCCCCGGGTAGGGACCTACAGCGGGCGCGGCGCCGGCGGTCTGCGGCCGGCGGTGTAGACGCCCCTTCGCCGGGACCTGGCACCCGAATCCGGCCTGCCGGGTAAGTAGCTGAGCGGGAGGGCGAGGGCCCCCACTTAAACCCAAGTGTTTGGCTTCTGTTGCAGGCCTCTTTGTGCAGCGCCTTGCTGACGCCCAGGGTTCTGATGTAGAAGCCTACACCAGGGCCTGAGGTTGTGAAACTCATGGCAGTCCACGCCTGAGAAGAGAAGGCCTGAAAGAGAAGGAAGAGCCCATGGGACTTGCCACGGTTTTGACTTACATCTGCAACTCCAAGGCTACAGGCAGGAAGTAAGAACAGTGCTCAAGTGGCAGCAGATACTGACTATGGCTTCATTTCACAGCTTCACACAGCAGGGTAGCAGAAAACAAAGAATGTAAGATTGGACCCAGTTGCAGCTGTTCACCAACTCTGTGATCTTCAAAAAGCCATATAGCTTCTCCAGACCTGTTAATCAGGGAAGAAGCAGATAACTGAAGGCTGGCTTTGAGAAGTTTCGAGGTAACATAGGAACCTGCTCATGCAGGCACTCTTATAATATCACTTCCTTTGTTTCCTGATGTAGACTCAGTTGATGTGCACAGCAGTGTCAAGTCAATCTCCAAAATACTCCCTGTAGACAGGGTGGGGAGAAGACCCTCACTTCCTGCCGACTAATGAACTCATGTTGATACAGACCTTTGCCTCATCAGATTCATTTGTTAAGCTAACCAGTGTCTGCTTCTCTGGACATTACTGGACTCTTCTACCTGTGAAGCCATCTTAAAAAAATATATTGACTGATTTCTTAACGAAACATCTACTCTTTGCCAAGCATAAAGTTACCTCCCACTTGCATACACCCTTTTCTCATTTGTCCTCACATCAGCTGTATAAATGAGAAATATTCACATTTTATAAGTGAGAACATTCAGGCTCAGATAGGTTAACAAGTTTGAAATCATGTGCTAGTAAACCAAACACCTAGGTTTTGAACCTTGTTCTTCTTGTCCCAAGGTCATTATTCTCTACTGTGTTACACTCAGCTGCTTTCACCTGGAAAAGCAGAGGAATCAGGCTGTCTCCTGCAGCTGTCTTGGTCCATTCTGCTGCCCAAGCAGTACACTTGGTTTCAGATGGAAATCTAGGATCCCAAGCATGGGTACATTTGTCGGCAGCATTTGGAAGTATTTTTCGTCATCAGGATGGCAGTCAATTTGCAATTCAGTCATCTCAGTGCAAGGTAGTTTGGCAAAAAGATTATGACACTTAATGGATTTTTTTCCTCTTTTAAATCTGTTTACCCAGCATTTTGTAGTATAATGCAATGTAATAACATTGCATTATTTTGAGCATAGTTTAGAAGCCAAGAAGATGCTTTCAAACAGCTGACATAATTCAGTTATGGCCCAGATGTCCTGCCTTCCCCATCACACATTCATATTAATGGTCTTAGAAAGCTGTTTCTGAGGCAACAGTTTCTTCCTCAATATCATCCTACTGGGGAAATTTTGGCAGTTGATGTCTAATGTTGATTTTTTTTTCCTGATTGATTTTAATTGTTCACTGGGCACTTTGGGGTAGAATTGTTTTAAAAATTTGGTTACTGGGAAAGCTAGACAAGCCTTTGCTATGGTGAAAGAGACAGAAGGAATATAGATATAATTTGTAAGTGGTTATGCCATTGGGCTTAATGCTTTGCATACATTATCTAGTTTGCATCTCCTGATCGCCCTTTAAGTTTGCTTACGGTAAAGCATTATTCCTTGCTTGGCAATGCACAGAGAAAAATTATTTGCTGAAGGACCCTGCAAATGAGGGACAGGATCAGAGTTGGAACTGTAAACCCTGCCACTCCATTTCATGTGATCTTCATGGGTACAGCAGCTATACCCTGCCCCAGCAATGAGTATGGTAGAGCCACATTCAAAGGCGGACTTTGGGGTCAGCATTCCTGAAAAGAGCTGCTTAAGTTTGCTTCTACATCCAAAAACGATGCAGTCACAGTCAACTAACACTGAGCTTGCTGGGCATCTCCTGAACAGAAATGTATGTGGTGGTCCATGTAGCATGTATGCGATATAATTGGCCACCCACCTTTCCTTTTCACATTAACATTTATCACAGAAACACATTCATTTGCTACAGGGATATTTCACAATTTGGCTGAACTTTGAGAGAAGTGGGTGAGGAAAAGGTAGTTTCGTAACTAGTTTATATATAAACCTAAATTGTAGTGAGTACTCTTGTAAGTGGAGCATCTTTTCTATGGTAATTATAAATGGCTGTTAGCCCCTTTGCACTAAAGCTAGGTGGGTGGTTTTGCCACAGAGGTAAATTATCTTTCGGGCGGTATAACCAAACAAATAAAATATAAAGTGAGATTCAGGGCATGTTCTGAATACAGCAGTTAATTAGGCAGCTAAGAAAACTGTATTTTAGCCCCTCTGACTATGTGATTGGTATTTTTTTAAATTAAAAAATGGAAAATAATATTTTTAACAGGTTATGATATGTCAGTCATTTAATCCTCACAGTAACTCTGTGGGGTAGGTAGGTACTGTTTCTATCTCATTTTACAGGTAAGGAATCAAAACAGTGGGTATACCCAGGTTGTATATCTAGAAAGTGATAGAGCTGGGATTTTAAACTTTATAATCTGATTCCAGAATCTCTACCTTTAAACACTATGTTACCACTTACTTCTCTTCAAATTTTATTGAGCATTAGATGTTTCCAGTATTTAGAAGTCAAATGCTTCGTTTTTAATAGGAACTTACACAGTCTTTTATGTTTTTTTATAGCCCTCAATGTCACTGATGTGGATTCTCCCAAACTCGATACTTTGTTTGTTTTTATGTCCCCATAATAAGTCTTTAAGAAAACAGGGCAAGTGAGCTCAAAATCAAAAGAAAACCCACCAACAGTGAATGCATTCAGGGCTATTTCCAGGTCTTTCTTTTGAAGAAAGATAAGACTCAGTCCAGAGAGCACATCTGTGACACACCGTGCCTCTTGCCTTTGGTGCGTGGCAGTCATCTTTGGCTCATGCTGTACCTTATTCTACATTAGAAAACTCACTGTATGTTGCTAAATAATTTTTTGAAAACAGGCAGATTAATAAATGGACATCTTATTTATTGCACCATAAAATTAATGGTATTCTTTTCTGTGTTTTCGAGACCTTTCCTAAGCTATCTGAAAGTCCTAAGACGCCAAATGCAGAGGCTTTTGCAACAGATGTTGAGAGTTTGCACGGTAGGCAAACACTGACCCTGCTGTTAATAGTAATTTATTGAGTACCCTTTCAGTGCCAGCATACCCATGCACAGCTTTGTCTCCGGTGTCTTTTTGTACTCCTTGGTCATCCATCCAGAGAGTCATAACTTGCCAAGAGGACTCAGCTTCACAGGTGTGTATACTTGGATGTGAACCATGGAGGACTAATCATGCTTTATAATTTTGTTTTCCTTTAGTGTTACCTGGAATGTCAGAGAGCTGAAAGCAGTCATATTTTGGGATCATGCACCTACTGCGGCAGTATATAAAGAAAGATAATTAAGTATGCACCCAAGAAGTAGCTGCGCCCCTACCCATCACAAACTGTATAGAAGGATATCTCCTAAGGATTTTATCATGTGAAAACTTTCTGAATTTTAGTTGGCTCTTTTTAGAAATGCAGATAAGATGAAGGATATTGGACAGCAGCTATACACTACACACTTGAACGGCGGACATAATTCCTTGACCATGTCACCCAAACAGCCTGATGCTAATGGAGCACCTCGGCCAAATAGACAAGAAGCACAAACCCTTTTGTATCAAGGCTCAGAGGCAGAGGCTGCCATGATGACCATTGCTACATGTGCAAAGTGCAAAAGTGTTCACAAGATCTCTCTTCAAGATTTGCAGAAGGGTACAGGGAAGGACGGTATGTATGTCTGCTTCCAGTGCAGCCTCGGTGCAGCTCCTCCCAATTTTCATTTTGTGAGCAATAATTCCAGTGCGACTCATGTTGGAAATAAAACTGAAAACTTCTCAAGTTCTGTCAATAGCAAATTTAAGGTAAGGAACTTTAAGCCAGGCAAATACTATTGTGATAAATGTCGATTCTCTACAAAGGACCCGCTGCAGTACAAAAAGCACACCCTTCAACACGAGGAGATTAAATTCATTTGTTCTCACTGCAGCTACATTTCGTATACGAAAGGAGAGTTTCAGAGGCATTTGGTGAAACACACAGGCATATTTCCTTATCAGTGTGAGTATTGTGACTATGGTGCTATTAGAAATGATTATATTGTCAAACACACGAAGAGAGTACATGAAAGGGCAGGTGCGAAACGGCCAGTCAAAGCTGTTGCCAAGCTGGAGCCAAAAAGAACCGGAACTTCAAAACAAAACCCAGAGCTTCTAAAAGCTTCCAATCCACGGACTACATTTCAAAATAAGTGGTCAGACCAACTGTCAGGTTTCTCTCTCCATGCAAATAAAGACAAAATGCACAATATCATGTTGTTACCTGAACCAAAGGAATACCAAAAAGATGTAGTTTGTATTCCAAATAAAATGACCCTGTCTGAGCCAAATGAAGTCAACCTATTTGAGAACAAAAATGTTGAAGTAGAAGTGTTATCCCCTGCAAAAGAACCTGTTCAGCCAGGTATGCCATTGACAGTTGTTGCACCAGCAGAACTAGTTGTCCCTGCAAACTGTTTAGCCCAGTTGATAGATGTGAAGGTTGTCAATGGTACACAGCAGCTTGTTCTGAAACTGTTTCCGCTGGAAGAAAATAATTGCCTTGAAGCTGGGAGGGATAATGGAGGTAATTCTGAACGTATGGTGAAAGAGAAGGGTTCAAATGAACAAGAAAAAGTACTTTCTGCAGAAAAAACAAAGTCACTGACAGTTGACGGGAATGTTGGAAAACTCGTAGGCATTGATAGTTTTCAACCTTCAGTTCAGAAACAGCTTAAAAATGTGAAATGGGTAAGGTCTTATGATTTTATTATGCCAAATTCTAGTGTGCACAACAATGGAAAATCCTTCATTAATTCGGAAACAATTGAGGATTTTCAGAAAAAAAATAATTTGTATCCACATAGAACTGCTTTTCCTTCCGTTGCCTTAAAAGGTCATTCTCTAGCATCTGTATTTAAAAACAGTGTTTTACGTAGTCTTGGAGCTGCATCAAACCCTTTTCCATATAAAGCTGCTGTTTGTTTTGCTGAAAGTGGAAGAAATTTACACAGTAGCTCACAGCAGTTACTCCCATTTGCTGCATCACCTGCAACCTGTTCCTTCTCTGGAGAAAAGGGCTTATTGCCTGTAAGTGAAAATGACTTGGAATCTACAAGTAAAGTCAATATTCCTGTAAAAGTGGTTTCCTCTAATAGGAAGCAGGAAGATAACCAGACAGAGGAACACAAGGCAGTTTCAACTGTAGGCCAGATTTCCTCTCAACATAAGAGTGAGTATTTACATATAAACATAACTGGAGAAGATAGATCTCAACAGCCTGGGGATAAGCCTTTGGAATTAAAGAATTCTGAAAGGACTAACAACACTAATGATGGCCCAGTCATCTCATCAGTATTTTCTCTGAGCTCTGGATCTGAAAATGTCCCCGAGGGCATTAAGTGGAATAGCTCAACGTCTAAAATAAAGTCAATTGAACTGTTGCGCAGAAAGATAGCTCAGTTAATTGAGTCCTGTGGGAAGCCGTCATCTTTGGCTTCAAATAGTGCACATCGTCGCTCTGTAGGGCAGGCATCAAAGGGAACTTCAAAAGCTACCTCTGAAGGTATTCAAGAAATCAACGTGTCACTCACTGGTCTTGGCCATTCCACAGGTACTCTTCAGAAACCTCCGAATGATGGTGGTATTACTGGTAATAGACAGCTTACTCATCAACAAATATATCCACACTTTGCAGATGGCAGTAATAGGAAAACCAAAAGCAGAGTGGCCAGGAAGGCTCATGTTGCCACGCCAGTGTTAATCCCCAAAGGGGCTGTGTTGAGGGTTCTTAATTCCTCTGAGAATGCCCACATCATAGAGGCTACATGTGAAGCACCTGTCAGCATACCTTGCAGTGAAAGACAGTTAATAAAACCAGTTCCATTTTGCCCTGTGAGACAGGCGGACTCAGACTTACAGCCTTTAAGAAGTGAAAGGGGGCCAATAGATATGTCCCCAAATATCGAGACACCTCTGCGGCCTAAACTGAGAAAAGAGAGTGCTGTCTGTAGCACCATCCATAGAAAAACTGGCCTCTTGTATGGACAGCAAGGAAGCAGTGAATTAAATAAGCAAGGGAGACTGCTTTCCAGAAGTCTTTCTATAAGTAGAAATAAAACCAAACAAGTACACTTATCCAGGAAGAAAAACAAAATTCAAGCTGAACCTAGCCGCTGTCTCAAGGATCCTTCAATTTTTCAGGTTGCAAGGCAACTAAGACTGATAGCAGCTAAGCCAGATCAGTTGATTAAGTGTCCCCGTCGGAACCAGCCAGTCATTGTGTTAAACCACCCTGATGTGGACTCGCCAGAAGTGACCAATGTGATGAAGGTAATAAATAAATACAAAGGCAATGTCCTCAAAGTTGTTTTATCAGAGAGGACTAGGTGTCAGCTAGGCATCAGACGGCATCATGTACGCCTGACCTACCAGAATGCGGAAGAAGCCAGTCAAATTAAAAGGCAAATGATGTTGAAAATGAAACTCAAAAAAGTTCATAAAAACAACTACCAGGTAGTGGATTCCTTGCCTGATGATTCTTCACAGTGTGTATTTAAGTGCTGGTTTTGTGGGCGACTGTATGAAGACCAGGAAGAGTGGATGAGTCATGGCCAACGGCATTTGATAGAAGCAACTAGAGATTGGGATGTTCTTTCCTCCAAGGGCAAATAAGTAAACAGTTACTCTTTAAAGCAAGTTATCTTTTAGTTTATTCTGGTTTGGAGTCCCTCCACCAAGATTCAGTAGAAGAAATACAGACTGTAGAAATGAGAGGACTGCTAATTCTTCAGAACTGTAGGAATATTGGGAGCTAGGAGTCTGAACCTGAAGTATGTGATTGGACCCCAGAATGTATTTGAAGGCTCTGAAATTGTACATGCAAATTGGTACATATGCATTTTTCTGGAGAGAGCCTGTGAAACTGAACAGATTTTCAGTGGGATCTGAGACTTTTCTTTGTTTAGCACCCCGTTTTCTGAGTACATACTGATCTTTCATAATCCATTCAGAGGGGCAGATTGAGAATGTTTTACACATGCTCTTCATATAAATGCTACAGAAAAACCTTTGTTTTGGTGTGCACATCCATTTTGTTTTTGCTTTAATTTGTGTTCTGAGTATTTGGTGCACAATGGAAATTATATTTTCTACTTTACTGTCTTCAATTTGGTTATAGAGAAATGGCCATTCTTTTACTCCCTCCCTGGTTTTGTAATACTCCCGAGTGTTCCGTATAGCACAAAGAGTTTTGCTTTTACTGGCCATTTTAAAGAATGTTTTCAACTGCTTGCCTGAATTTACTCCTTTCACAGCAAGTGTTAGAAGAAAGATAACATTTTCAAATACTTAGCTTTTGCTTTCTTTAAAATACATTGGTTTATGACATATGGGAAGGGAACGTACCTTTTTGCAAAGACAAAAAGAGATTACAAAAGGAAAATATCTAAAACTATTTTCTCTTTGCCCTTACCACTCCCAGAAACATAAGTGACCAATTTAAAATGCTAGGGAACAGGCTTACAACATAGGTAAAACTCGCAAACACAGTTCAAGGTAGGCTCATAAAGTTGTGAAAAGGGTTTCATATGCCCTTTAGTTTTCATTTGGGATTCATCCAAAGACCATGGGTGGATGCTGTCTTCTCTCTTCTTGATCCCTTTGATTCATGGACACTAGACTCCCTTTGCCATTTCTTCTGAACCGGCCCTCCTGTGGACTAGCACAACTTCCTTGCCCACTGTTTCTTCCTTTCTGTGCCTTTGAGACCCCTTAAGGTTTTCCCTCATGCGATTACTAGAAAATGGCAGGAATCAACAAAATGGAGACCTCCCACTGTTTTTGCTAAAGTTACAGGAACACGATCCCTAGTTTTCATTGATAGTAACGCTGTTTCTAATTTGTCTTAACCACATTCATGCTTACCCTGCTGCTCAGCTTTCTCAGGGAAGCAACTCCAGGAACACTCCTTCCACTCCCCTCTCTACCAACAGATGTCAGGACTGTCATTTATCTACACATTTGTGTTCTTTAGAAAAAGGCCCACCCCCTGCACAAGCACAGCCTCTTGGGCAGATAGGTGGCTGGGTCAGTGCTTAAGACAGGATTCTAGTCTTCACTTGCCTGTGCAGCTGGGCGCTGACCTTCCAGGTAGAGCACAGATGGCACAACCCCGAGGCAGCCCCAACTTGCATTTCCCTCCCTCCAGGGGCTATTCCTGTCTTAGGCGATTTGTGGGGTGCAGTGAATGAAACTAAAGAGTTGTTGCACCTGAAAAAGACACCAGTGATTGTTTATTGGGTAGTCGATTGGAGACTTTGATTTTTTTTTTTTTTTTTCACATGGGAAAGTCTTAGATTCCAGTAGATGGAATTGCAATCCTTTGCAGTTTGTTCTCATTACAGATAATCAACATTTCTTTTGTATAATTCAATACATGATCATCAAGTTAATTGGTAAATTTTTATTGAAATTTAAAACTTGCATTTTTATATATGTGTATGTGTACACATAAAAATATTTTTTACCATATGAAAATTGCAGTAGCTAATTTTCTGATTTCCTATTTTATAATGATACATGGGCTGGAAAAATGTAGAACGTTTTTATATTCTAGAAATTTATTTTGGAAGTACATTTTTATAAGGGTCTAATCTCACTTTTGGAAAATGAAAGCACAGGAATGATGGGGTCTGGTTTATGTGAACAAGTGAGTAGAAACCCCTTTGGATCATTTTATTACTGCATTTTTATTTGGTGCTTTTTAGGAAGTAGATCTTTGGTACCACTTCACTACGTAGAGCATTCGAAGTTTTATCCATGTTATATATTGTACTCCTGTGGCATGAAAAATAGCTCCCAAGATATAGAGAGGAGAGGAGTGAAGAAAAGGCTGTGGTTTTTTTTTGTTTTGTTTTGTTTGCCACTTTTTTATCTCCTATTCCTCACCACATAGTGCTTTTTCCTGAAAAGCTGGACTGAGAATTGGCCTTGAATCAGGTCAGAGTGTTAACTGTCAACATGAAGTATTTTCACTTCGCAGCATCAACTTTCAAGCATAAGTAAAAACACAACTTGCATACTTTGATGGAGCTTAATTGTGTGAGTAGAATATGTAGCAAAGCTTTTTAGGATTTTCAGAACTAGAATACTTTTTAAGGAATTAAAAGTGTTTCTGGAAGTCAAAAATGGGAAAGCAAAAAGTAGCTGTCCTCCCTAAAGAGCTTTAGAAGATAGCTTAACCTGTAGGTACATGTTATGAAATAAACACATTTCTAACAATACAAGGGAGTAGGGGCAGACCTGTGTTGAGTATTTGTGTGGGTTCTTAATTTTGAAGGACCTCCAATCACTACATTTTGTTAATACTGCCAATAAAATCATTTTCAACTTATTTTTTAAAGTAGGTTTTCTTACTTTGGTGGACCAGAAGTGAGAGATTGTTATATTTAGGATATAGGCAAATACAGTAAAAGTTAAAAAAAAAAAACCTGACCCAAAGTATACTCTGATAGACTATATTATATTCAATTTTGTATCCCCAGTCGAGAACATCTTGTAAGCCTTCATTAAGGGCCACCTGCTGTCTGTTGAACTAGACTGAACAAAATATATTTTCTCACAAGCTCCATCCCTTTTTCTTTAGGACATGTTATATATAATCCATCTCAGAAGTTGAAGATGTGATGTTGCTCGGCCTTTGGAATAATTTTTAAATCTGTAAATGTCTATATGAGCAGAAACAAAACATTGTGTAACATGTTTTAAGCATTATTGTAATTCCTGTGTTAACAGTTTGTGTGTCTGCTGCTCTGGTTTTGAAACATGTTTGTATATAGATACAGGAGTTGGCATAAATTTTGTTAAATAAAGCAACAAAAATTTTCTTTGCCCTTTGATTTCAAACGTTATGCAGGTGACTTTATTACAT